CAACAGGTGGGAGACGGAGGCTGACCTAGAACCAGGCATCCTATCTCCCAGCCAGACCCTTCGTACCCCACCCAGCTGCCCAAAATGTGGAAACCTGCATGCCTGGGGCTGGGCTTGGGGTCCACATGTAGTCGGGGAGCCCTGGGCCTCCCACCACTTACTTTCAAGCCTACTGGGCTGACCCTGGAAGGCCAGTCTTGTTTGTCCCCTGCCTCCTGGGTTCCGCCAGAGAGAAGCAGTGGAGTAAACTGCACAGACACAGAGAAAACCAGTCATGGAGGCCAAGAGCTAGAGAGCCTTGAGTGGACGTGGTTAATCTCACTTGGTTCTCCCAAGAGCCCTGGGAGGGGGGCAATATCATCATCATCATCTGACAAATGAAGTGACCGGCCTGGGAGACTGTGCTCTCCTGCTTAGGTGGGGACACTGAATGGGGAACACGTAGGCTCTGAGGTTCCTTTGTTCTTGGGGACTCACCACTTGGTGGAAAAAGGCAAGACCCAAGAGGTGGTGGTGGAAGTGGGGGTGCTGGTGGGAATGGGTGGGGAGCCAGGCCAGCCAGGTTCACGCCTCCTCTGAGCTACTGACCTCCCATGGTCCTCGCTCATCTTTCCAACTTTGTTGTCCTGGGTGTTTGGGGGTCTCTTCACTTGGACCTGGGTCCTCACCCACCCCCTGGTTCCACTCCAGCTCCAACAGACAGAAGCAGAGCTCAGGAAGGTGGATGAGGCCATCGCCCTATTCCAGAAGATGCTGTGATCCACCACCCAGCTTCACCCCTCACCCCCAGCGGCTCACCATGGGGATGGCAGCAATAAAATATTTTCCCACAAAATCCTCTTGTCGTCTGTGGTGGGGGCAGAGAGGGGAGCAGAGGGGCTGGGTGCCTGAATCCTTGGGGGCTGCAGGGTGGGAGTGAGGCCCTGGTTCTGGAGGGCAGAGGGGTGCGTCTATCTGGGTCTGTCCCTGGCACTGTGCCAGGCCTGAGTCACGCTGCTTACTCCCTTCCTCCTCCCCAGCTCTCACTCACCTCCGCACTGCAGCCAAGGGAGGCCCGCCCTGGCGTGGGCTGCTGCCTGTGGCTTTGGGCAGGCAGGAGCGAAAGGGCCAGGGGTTGCCTGTCCTCCCCCACCCTGTTGAGGCCTTCCTCCCCCTCTGCTGAGCCTCGGTTAATTATAACTCTGACCTAAGTGCCCTGTGACGTCAAGCCCGGGCCAGCCCTGCCCAGGAGACCCAGCAACCAGGTAGGGGAGGGCCTGAGAGGACTCAGGCTTCCTCCTCCTCCCTTGAGAGCCTTCTGTCTCCCAGGTCCATGTCTCAGCCATGCTCCCCACGGAGGTCCCCCAATCCCACCCGGGCCCCTCAGCGTTGCTTCTGCTGCAGCTGTTGCTGCCCCCCACATCTGCCTTCTTCCCCAACATCTGGAGCCTGCTGGCTGCCCCTGGCTCCATCACCCACCAAGACCTAACTGAGGAGGCAGCGCTCAACGTCACCCTGCAGCTCTTCCTGGAGCAGCCACCCCCAGGCCGCCCCCCTCTTCGTCTTGAGGACTTCCTGGTGAGCATCCCAGGGTCCTGTCACACCCCTGCCCTGGAGCCCCGTCGCCCGCTATTCTCCCCAGGGTCGAACACTCCTTGCTGATGACCTCTTTGCCGCCTACTTTGGACCTGGTTCTTCTCGGCGGTTCCGAGCAGCCTTAGGTGAGGTGTCTCGTGCCAATGCAGCCCAGGACTTCCTGCCAACTTCCAGGAATGACCCCGACCTGCACTTTGATGCTGAGCGACTGGGTCAGGGACGCGCGCGCCTGGTAGGGGCTCTGCGGGAGACCGTGGTGGCAGCCAGGGCCCTTGACCACACCCTGGCTCGCCAGCGCCTCGGGGCTGCACTTCATGCCCTGCAGGTGAGAACAGGGTTGGGTTGATGGTCAGAGGGCCTCACTCCCCTTCTCCTGTCCTCCGGACCAGGATTTCTACAGTCATAGCAACTGGGTGGAGCTGGGCGAGCAGCAGCCACACCCTCACCTCCTCTGGCCAAGGCAGGAGCTCCAGAACCTGGCACAAGGTATGGCTGTGACCCTGGTGGTGAGGCAGGAGTCTTGGGTTCTAGCCCTGCCCTCTCTTCCCAGTGGCCGATCCTACCTGCTCCGATTGCGAGGAGTTGAGCTGCCCCAGGAATTGGCTGGGCTTCACACTCCTCACCTCTGGCTACTTTGGAACTCATCCCCCGAAACCTCCAGGTACCAGACAAGAAAGTTCCCCAGAAGTAAGGCTCCACTCTCCAGATCCCTTTCCCCAACCCAGGGAAATGTAGCCACGGGGGCCATTTTGACCGGAGCAGCTCCCAGCCACCGAGGGGAGGCATCAACAAGGACAGCACATCCCCAGGCTTCTCCCCTCACCACATGCTGCACCTCCAGGCTGCAAAACTGGCCCTTCTAGCCTCCATCCAGGCCTTCAGCCTTCTGCGAAGCCGCCTGGGAGACAGGGATTTCTCCAGGTGAGTGGCCTCCTGGGGATGGACCCCTTCATGCCCTTCACTGTGTCTCTGGCTTGCTCCCCAGGCTGCTGGACATCACCCCAGCCTCCAGCCTGAGCTTTGTCCTGGACACCACGGGCAGCATGGGTGAGGAGATCAACGCTGCCAAAATCCAGGCTCGCCACCTTGTGGAGCAGCGGAGAGGCAGCCCCATGGAGCCTGTCCACTATGTCCTGGTGCCTTTTCATGACCCAGGTAAGTGTGGTCTGGCTAGGACAGTAGAGGGGTCACTTATCTTAACCTCCTTTCCCCTTCCCAGGGTTCGGCCCTGTCTTTACAACCAGTGACCCTGACAGCTTCTGGCAACAGCTTAATGAGATCCATGCCTTGGGGGGTGGAGACGAGCCTGAGATGTGCCTGTCAGCCCTGCAGGTCTGGCCCCTCCCTTCTTCCCCGTTTCCTGGTTGTTAACACTGGTCGTTGCCTTCCCTGCCAGCTGGCCCTGCTGCACACACCTCCACTCTCAGATATCTTTGTCTTCACGGATGCCTCCCCCAAGGATGCCTTTCTCACCAACCAGGTGGAATCCCTGACTCAGGAGCGGCGCTGCCGGGTGAGCAGAGCTAGTGGGAGACCCAGTGTTAGACCCCAATCACTGAGCTCTCTTCTGGGTACAGGTAACATTCCTGGTGACTGAAGATACATCAAGGGTTCAGGGTCGAGCTCGGCGTGAGATCTTGTCCCCTCTGCGTTTTGAGCCATACAAAGCAGTGGCCCTGGCCTCAGGAGGAGAGGTGATCTTCACCAAAGACCAGCACATTCGAGACGTGGCAGCCATTGTTGGGGAGAGCATGGCTGCCCTGGTAAGTGGGGGCCAGGGCCCTCACTTAGGAACTCCCCATTTTCTGGTCCTGCCAATCCCTCAAGGTGACTCTTCCCCTGGACCCTCCTGTTGTGGTGCCTGGGCAGCCACTTGTGTTCAGCGTGGATGGGCTGCTCCAGAAGATCACAGTCCGGATCCACGGAGACATCAGCAGCTTCTGGATCAAGAACCCTGCAGGTACCTCTGAAGGTAGAGGGAAGAGAGGGGACGCTTCATGTGACAATCTCTTCCCTGACCCCAGGGGTCTCCCAGGGCCAGGAGGAAGGCGGGGGTCCTCTAGGTCACACTCGCCGCTTTGGGCAGTTCTGGATGGTGACCATGGATGACCCTCCACAGACAGGAACCTGGGAGATCCAGGTCACAGCTGAGGACACCCCTGGGGTGAGAGTGCAAGGTAAGGAGGGAGGTGTTCCTGGGAAGGGGAAGGAAGGGCTCTGACTGCCTTTGCCCTTTCCCAGCCCAGACCTCCCTGGACTTCCTCTTCCACTTTGGGATCCCCATGGAGGATGGACCCCACCCTGGCCTCTACCCCCTGACTCAGCCAGTTGCAGGTACATTTATTCCCTGAGCCCCCACCCACCTAACAATGTTCTCCCCTCCTCGCCCCTGTCCCAGGTCTTCAGACCCAGCTGCTGGTAGAAGTGACAGGGTTGGGTTCCAGAGCCAATCCTGGGGATCCTCAGCCGCATTTCTCCCACGTCATCCTTCGAGGGGTCCCAGAGGGTGCCGAACTAGGCCAGGTGCCCTTGGAGCCCGTGGGACCTCCGGAGCGAGGTCTCCTCGCAGCCTCGCTGTCGCCCACGCTGCTGTCCACCCCTAGACCCTTCTCCCTGGAGCTGATTGGCCAGGACGCAGCGGGGCGGCGCCTGCACAGGGCTGCCCCTCAGCCTAGCACTGTAGTCCCTGTCCTTCTGGAGGTGAGACGCCAGGGGAAAGTGCGGCTGGGGCTCGGCCCCTTCCCTGAAGAACCCTTCTCTGCAGCTTAGTGGCCCCTCGGGTTTCTTGGCCCCGGGCAGCAAAGTCCCGCTCAGTCTCCGCATCGCCAGCTTCTCGGGCCCTCAGGATCTTGACCTTAGGACTTTCGTCAACCCCAGCTTCTCCCTCACCTCCAACCTCTCCAGGTGAGGCTCATGAACCCTCCAGCTCCCTCTGGGAGCTTTAGCGACGCCTATATCCTCTCTCCAGGGCTCACCTGGAACTGAATGAGTCGGCCTGGGGCCGCCTGTGGCTGGAGGTCCCAGATTCAGCGGCCCCGGATTCCGTGGTGATGGTGACTGTGACTGCAGGGGGACGAGAAGCCAACCCAGTACCCCCGACTCATGCTTTCCTCCGGCTCCTGGTATCGGCCCCAGCCCCGCAGGTGAGGAACCACTACTTTCCATCACAGGGTGGACACCCTGTCATTCTCTTCCTTTTCCCCACAGGACCGGCACACCACCCCTACCGGCTCATCTGACCCGATCCTCACCACGGCCACCCCTGCCTTTTCCCCCTTCACATTGGTGACTCAAGGCAGGGCTGGGGCAGGGCTGGCTGCGGGCAGCCCCTGGTGGGGCACAGTTGGAGGGGTGCTGCTTCTGCTAGGCCTGGCCTCCTGGTGACACAACGGGCTCTAAAGGGATGGGTCTCCAGCACTA